TACTATCAATACCGGAAAACATTAAACAATATCTTGTTTAGAAATGCATACATGAATGGCAAAAGGAAGAGAATTATTGTACAAAAGTCAGGGTAGTGGTTACTCCAGGGCGAGAAAGGCAATGTAATCGTTGGGGGCATTTTTCAGGTGCTGGTAATGTTTTATTTCTTAACCGGGTGCTAGTTGTACAGGTACTGTTCACATTATTATTAAGATAAACGTGTTTTATACACTTCTGCATGTATAATGTATTTTGCAATACAAATGATTTTTAACATGATTGGATTGGGCAATCTCTTAGGTTCTTTTTATCTTTGATGGTCTATTGTCAGGCCCTTCACAGCTGGACTTATTGTTGGCACCTCATTGACAGTTCCACTTAAGCAATATGCATTAAGACGCATACATGGGTGAATTAGACAGGAAAATTTGAAGGGAAAAGGGAACGCGCTAACAAAGGGAATCACAGAATAGGAGACTAGGAGTATGGACCATCTGATGCAAGCCCCTCTCCTCAGGGAGGCAACTGGGGTTTAACTTGAGAGCTCCTGGGTTCCAGTCCTGGTTCCGACTTTGATTTGGGCAAGTCTCTTCCCTAATTCCCAGTATCCTTATGCTGGCTTTGTAAACCGTGCCGTGAAATTTAAATAGGAGGACTAACAATAATTATTATTCTTTTACAATTGGGAAAACTGAGGCCACAGTGGGTCGCCACTAGCCCAAGGTGCCATCACCACGTTGTAACTCAGGGGTTCCCTCCGACGGCCTTACAGGAACTCCAACTCCCTGAACAGAGCACCGTCCCATTATACAAACAGCAGCTCCCTTTCGTCCGGCTTTGGGCGCAGTTTGACGTCACAGAAGAGCTGCCTTGCCTCACCCCGCCCCTTCGGAAGCCCCGCCCCCTGCCCGACTCCGCCTCGCTCGGCGTTCGTCAAGCTCCGCCTCCAGCGCTCGTCCCAGCGCGGGTAGCCCTGGAGTGCCCCGCGCGGCCTCTCTTCCGGCCCCGCCCCTCCTGGCTGCCATGACAACGAGTCTGCGCCCCGCGCTCAGCTGCTTCTCCGGCGGAACCCAGGCTGGACCGCGGGCCCCGGCCTGGGGGCCACTGCTGCCACCGCCGCCGCCACCTCGTCTCCTCCCCGTCCCCGCCCAGCCCCAGGTCTCCCCGCCTCACTCGGGCCCGTGGCCGGGGTCACTCCCCGCCGCCCCTCCCCGCACGGATGCCGAAGGTGAAGGCGCTGCAGTGCGCCCTGGCGCTGGAGATCAGCTCAGTGAGTACCGGTAGCGCCTCCCACCCCCGGGCCAGTTACATCCATTTTATCTAATTTCTTTCAGGTAACTTGCCCAGGAGTCGTGCTTAAAGACAAAGAGGACATCTATCTTAGCATCTGTGTGTTTGGCCAATACAAAAAGACACAATGTGTCCCAGCCACTTTTCCCCTGGTCTTCAATGCCAGAATGGTGTTTGAAAAGGTGAGTTCAAATATCAGATCAAGTATTAACAATTCCTGCCTCTCCCTGTATCGTCTCACTATAGGTGTTCCCGGACGCAGTAGATCCTGGAGATGTGGTTACACAGCTTGAATGTAAGTTTTTTAACTTTTTAATTCCTGATTCTTTATTTAAGGAAATTTTTCTTTAAACTTTTAGATGATACAGCAGTGTTCGAGTTGATACAGCTAGTTCCACCAGGTAATATATATTGATGTAATATATACAATATAATAATTTGAATCATAGGGTATCTTTCTTGTAGTGGGTGAAACACTGTCTACGTATGACGAAAATACACGAGATTTCATGTTTCCGGGTCCAAACCAAATGTCTGGACACCATGATTCAAACCGCCAGGTTACCATGAGGAGGATTTCTGGCCTTCGAGTAAGTGCTTGCAATTTTCTGAATCAGTTTTTATGTGTAATAATACCCTCTTTTTTCTTCTCAGGGAAATGCTCCAAGGCTGGAATTTTCTACGACTTCAGTGATTACTGAATGTCTGATAAGTTCAAGGAAATGCCACACTCAGGTTAAAATTATTTGTATAAAGTATTTAATGGTTGACCAAGTTAATTTTTATTTTTTATGTTTAGGATAAATTTATTTACCATTTGGCTCCAGTTGAAAAATCACATGGCAGACTGCAAAACAGAACATCAAGATCACAAAAGAAAAAATCCAAGTCACCTGAGAGAAGTAAATACTGTATAAATGCAAAAAACTACGAACAGCCTACAATTTCTTCAAAATCACACTCTCCATCTCCCTACACAAAAAGACGCATGTGTGAGCTATCTGAAGACACCAGGCGGCGGCTGGCCCATTTAAATCTGGGACCCTATGAGTTCAAAAAAGAAACAGATAAACCTCCATTTGTGATTAGACATGTATGTGTTCTCTTAAGCATTTCTATTTGAAATCTCTTTTACATAAAAATCCTGCTTCCTCTAGGTTGATCCCCCAAGTCCCAGGGCTGATACTTTATTGGGATCTTCTGGAAGAGACTGTGAAAGAGATGGATGGTCAAGGGTGCACAATGGTAAGCTAGAAGTTGTCTTTATTCATTGCTGTAAACTTTAATTGTTTTGTACTTCCTTTTTCAGATCATTCTCATCTTGGCTGCTGCCGACCCAAGGATTATAAGGTGTGTAGAATGAATTGTAGAATAATAATTGTGTATATCTATATGTATATAATTTTTAAAACAGGTTATCAGGACACCCCATGGGAGAGACTTCGATGACTCTTTAGAAAAATGTGAAGAGTATTTGAGCCCAAGGTCGTGTAGTAAGCCCCGGCATTCAGCGAGGACCTTGCTAGTCCATTCAGCACCCTCAACAATGCCAAAGCATTCTCCAAGCCCTGTGTTAAATAGAGCTTCTCTCAGGGAAAGGTAATTATGTGCGGTCTTCATTTCTGTACTGATAACAAAAATAAAACTTATTTTTTGCCTACAGATTTCATTCTGATTGGTGTTCACCTTCAAACTGCGATGAGATCCATGACCGGGTAAAAAATGTCTTGAAATCACATCAGGCTCATCAAAGACATTTATATGTTAGTTTCTAAAATTTTTTTTTGAAGACTATGTGAGTTAATGGAAATCTTTAAAATTTTTCAGGATGAGAGAGACCTAGAGAAAGATGATGAACTGGAACTGAAAAGAAGTCTTTTATGTAGAGACTCTGCCTATGACAGTGACCCCGAGTATAGGTATGAATGAAATATATGTATATCCTTCTCATTTGTTTTGAACCTTTTATATCCCTTTTTATAGCTCATGTCAGCAGCCACGTGGCACTTTCCATTTGGATGACGGTGAATACTGGTCCAACAGGGCAGCCTCTTATAAGGGAAAATCCCACCGACCCATCTTTGAGAACAGCATGGACAAGATGTACAGGAACTTATACAAAAAGGCCTGTAGTTCTGCTTCACATACACAGGAAAGCTTCTGAGACCATCCATGATAAACCTCATTAGTGTCCGTGTCAATTTCTCAATGAAAATGTTTGATGTGATCAATATCTGTATTCCTTTTTTTAAAAAAAATGGGATTATAACTAAGTACAATAGTTATACTTGAATAAGTTCATTACTTCAAATGGTAAATTATCATAGGCAAGCCTTTTAAAATAATTATTACAGAAGAGTCTGCTGTGTTACAAACATTAGAGCTCTGTCACACAATCACAACTTCCAATATGTGACAAGGATATTCTGTTACATGTACACCTCATATTCCATCTGCAAATCCAAGAATAGTTCCTTTCTAGAAATGTTTTTTTTGCCTTACTCACCTTGCAATTTTCTTCTCATCTACTTAACTGGTTATCTTGCCTGTGTAAGATTTAATTAATATTGACTACCTTTTCTTGGTGATGAACAAAATGATATCCTATACAGAAATGAATTTCCTAAGGGTTTAAACCCTGTTTTCACTAACATTTTCTACTTTTTCCTTTTTCAGAACAGGCTATTCTATTTCTTAGCTCATAGGCTTTCTTTTTAAAGACTATATGATCATTCACTCCTTTTTCTCTGGAAGAACTGTGTAAGTTGCTTAAAATGCATAGCAGTTAGCTAGAAATATCAGTGCCATGGATGATCAAAAATTTGAATAACTAATTTTTAAAGATAAAATTCTTTGCATGATTTTTTTTCTAGGGCCATACCTTTTGGTGCAACCAGAATCAGAAAATGGCCTCTGTTAGTAAGCTTATAGAAACCTAAAAATAATAATGGAATTATATTGTAATTTGACTGCTTGGAATTTGTGTAAGTACCATATGGCCCAAGGCACTATTATAGTATCCTCACTTTAAAAAAAAAAACACTTGGAACCACAATGTGAGTAAAATATTATAGCAGAACGCTTTGTGGTAGACACTGAAAATGTTGTTGATTGATGGATAGAATTAACTTCTCCTCCCCCACCCCAGCACACACCTGTGAAGCCAATGATACTATAAAGACATAAAGAAATCAGCTACTTTATATTTAATAGAGAGTGAGGGGAGGGAAAGGAGAGTGTAGGAATAAGTGAACTGGGCTTATAGTCTTGAAGAGTTGCCTAAAAGATAATATTTTCTCATTGACTCTGTTTTTGATTAATTTTACAGTTATGATTGAAAAAGAACAAAATGAACTTCCTTTAAAATGAAATTAAAATGTGAAACTTGCTGACTTATTTTTGTAGTAGAACTTGTTAACATCATGTTAAGGGTGCTTTAGTATCACAGTCTGTGATATATCAGAAAGGGCATTAGAGCTATCTCTATGAGCCAGGAGTCCTAGGCTTTAGTATCCCATGTCTGCCGTTTTCTAGCTGAGTCTATTTAATTCTCAGATCCTTTGTTTCCTCAGCTATCAAATGATAAGAATGTAGTAGACCCCAAACTATGTTCTGTGGACCAAGATCACTGTTTTAGGAGATAATCGTAGGAATGTAGGTATAAGTATGTAATTGGCCATCTAAGTTTAGGAAAATCTGTTTGCTACACACATACACACACACACACACACACACACACACACACACACACCTCTTAGAGAGTCATATGTAGGATTATAGAGGTAAAAAGAGATGATATTAATGCTGGAATAGCGCCTGTAAACTGGGGCTGTCTACAGCAAATTAGGATATATGGTCACTGTGCTCATTGTGAACAGTAGCTTGTTCGAGGCTTTAAGAAAATTCTGGTATAAATCTGTCTTACTCTGCATCTAGTAGACAGCCTGGCATGTAATTGATGTTCCTTAAATATTTATCGAATTAACCCAGAATTTTCTAAACTAAATTTAGCATGTACCACTATTTGTTATTCTTGCCACCACCCCCCATTCCCCTAGCTCCTCACACTACCTGCCAATGTCATCCTAAGGTACATGTGGATACCTAGGTTGTAGAAATGCTGGACTACACAATTGCTGAGTTACTCTCTGGCTGTAGATTATATGATGAGGTATTTTACAATCAGCTTTTGAAGGTCAACATTGAATAATGCTCTTTTAAAAAAATTATATCCTCAGTGTTTTTCCATGGAAAAATAAGTGAAAATTCTTTTAAGAGTTGCTGTTTGGTGAAAAGAACAAACATGACTTTCAAAGAAAATGTTTTACTATCACCAAAATCTCCCAAGTGAATAAGTACCACAGAAATTACTTATTGCACCTGTATCTGCCATTGGCTGTGAAAAAGGCTGCAAAAAGTAGGGCTGAAAGGGAAACTTTAGAAACTAATACTCTGAAAGATGTTTTCCTATGGATTAAATTTAGTGTCTTTCTGAAAGTTGGGGGCAAATTCCCAGATACTAATAGCATCTTTGCTAAGTGTCTGATTATCTTCTATCCCCTAGGAGGAAAGAGTGGTCCATGTTGCTGTAACTACTACTATGAGTGCTTATGCTGTATTGTTTTTAAAGAGTAAAACCTTTAAGTACTAATAGTTGTCTTTTCTCATTCACAGGAGCAGAAAGGTGCAGTTGTTTATTCTCTTAGCCTTTTTTTTTTCCTGTATTTCCCACAAATCTAGAAATAATTATTGGAGTTAATATGAAAGATAAATAGGCTTTTCTTTTTACTTTTTAATTTTTTTCTTTAAATCATAAAAAACCTTGGGATTTAGAAAAATGTCAAAATCGACAAATAAAGATGAATCATTGGAATGAGACTCTTCCTTGGTTCTACTAGCTAGTTATATAACCTTATTTAAGTCATTTATGCTTCTTGGAGCTCAGTTTTCTCACCAACAAGGTGATAAAAGGGTTAATTTAGAATGATCCTTTGACATTTCATAATTGTACAATTAATATGTACGATCAGGAAGTCCTAGGCAGGCAGAGTTGTTTTCTGATTTCCAAAGATTAAGCCCCTGATGAAAAATCTGGAACAAATAGAGAATTTTCATTATTGTGTTCATTTGCTAATAATAGCTTTATTGAGATATAATTCACTCTGAAAAAGTATACAATTAAGTGGTTTTTACTATATTCACAGAGTTGTGCAACAATAACCACTCACTAATTACAGAATATTTTATAACTCCCAAAAGAAATCCTGTAACCATTAGTGATCACTTCCCACTACCTCCTCCCCACAACTCCTGGAAACCACTATATGCTTTTTGTCTCCATGCCTATTCTGGACATTTCATATAAATGGAACCATACAACATGTGACCTATTGTATGTGGCTTCTTTCACTTAGCAAAATATTTTGAGAGTTCATGCATGTTGTAACACGTATGAATACTTCATTCCTTTTTATTACTAAATAATAATCCATCATATGAATATACCACATTTTGTTTATCCATTCAATTGATAGAT